TGAATTCTTTTGGTGGGGAGAAAAGCCGCGGAGCTCCCCAATGTGCCAATTGGTTTGTTGTTGTTTTGCTTTTTTTGAATACACAAACTCTCCGAAAACTCCTGTCTTGCCCCACTTTTTTGTGAGTTCATTGCTTTGGAAACAAAACTCTCTTCCATTTATTGGCAATTATCAAATTTCCGATCCTTCTCTATCAGGAGATCCAGCAACAAACACCCTGTTATGTAAATTTCTTTCAAAGATAAATTCGAAAGCCCCTCCATTCATTCCTTCAAGAACTCAACAGATGTCCTTGAGGCTCATTTTCTGCCGGGCACTCGGTTCACAAGGCTCAAGAGACCCCTGGCTCCAGCCATTGTCCAGGTTGTCACTGGTGTCCCCAGCTCTCCACTTCTGAGGACCCACTTCTCACCCCCTCCTCCTCCGCACACGTTCCCGAGGCTCTCGGCCGGTGTGATCTCACCGACTAGAGAATAAAAACAGCCCAGGGGCGCCGGCGCCGGCCAAGGGCCTTGACGGGGATCAGCAAGCGCGAGGCCAAGTGCGGGCCCCAACTTCCTGGGCCCGGGCCTTCCGCGCGCCCCCTCTCGGGCTCGGGTCCTCTCCAGGGTGCACTCGCGTCCGGACGACGCTTACTTGCTGCGAGTCCAACCCTCTCCGGCCCGCAACTCCAACCGAGCCGCCCGAGTGTGGACTCCGAGAGCGGACGCCACGGGCCGCGCTCAGCCCTCCCGCCCGAGGCCCCTCTCGCCGTGTTTCCCAGGACTTCCTCCCCGCGCCCGCCCGACTTCAGGTCGGGGCCGCGCAGGGTCCCGCGCGCTCCAGCCAGGACTGCCGCCGCCCGGGTCGCCCACGTGGGCGTGCTGGGCGCGGGGTGGTGGCCGGCCGGGCGCCCTCCCCGGAGCAGGGGGCGGGCAGGGCGCCCGCGGGAGGAGGTGGCGGGGCGCGGGGGAGGAGGCGGGGAGCCCCGGCGGCGAGGGGGCGGTGACAGCACTTGGAAAGGAGGCTGCACGCGGATTTGCATGAAACACAGACTGGGAGCGGGCGGGAGCGGGAGCGCGGCGCACGCCCCGGGCCGGCCCAGCCAGCGAGCGAGCGAGCGGCGAGCCGGGAGGAGGAGGGTGGCGGGGCGGTGAGGCCGCAGAGGCGGAGGGATCTGCGCATCAAAGCTAGCGAGGCGAGCGAAGTTTGGCCGGGGGTTGGACTTTCCTTCCCGGAGGCGGCACCCAAACAGCTACCCCGTGCGGAAACCCAAACTTCTGCTGCCACTTGGAGTCTCGCGGCCGCCGCCTCCGCCCCGCGTTCGGGGCCTTCCCGACCCTGCACTGCTGCCGTCCGCCCGCCCGGCCGCTCTTCTCTTCGCCGTGGGAGCCGCTCCGGGCGCAGGGCCGCGCGCCGAGCCCCGCAGGCTGCAGCGCCGCGGCCCGGCCCGGCGCCCCGGCAACTTCGCCGAGAGTTGAGGCGAAGTTTGGGCGACCGCGGCAGGCCCCGGCCGAGCTCCCCTCTGCGCCCCCGGCGTCCCGTCGAGCCCAGCCCCGCCGGGGGCGCTCCTCGCCGCCCGCGCGCCCTCCCCAGCCATGTCGTCCATCCTGCCTTTCACTCCCCCGATCGTGAAGCGCCTGCTGGGCTGGAAGAAGGGCGAGCAGAACGGGCAGGAGGAGAAATGGTGCGAGAAGGCGGTCAAGAGCCTGGTCAAGAAACTCAAGAAGACGGGGCAGCTGGACGAGCTGGAGAAGGCCATCACCACGCAGAACGTCAACACCAAGTGCATCACCATCCCCAGGTGGGGGCCCGCCCGGGGGGGACCCGGGGTCACCCTCTCTTTCTGCCCCTCCCCGTCCTGGCAGGTCCCTGGATGGCCGGTTGCAGGTGTCCCATCGGAAGGGGCTCCCTCATGTCATCTACTGCCGCCTGTGGCGATGGCCAGACCTGCACAGCCACCACGAGCTACGGGCCATGGAGCTGTGTGAGTTCGCCTTCAATATGAAGAAGGACGAGGTCTGCGTGAATCCCTACCACTACCAGAGAGTAGAGACACCAGGTATGCTGCCTGGCCTGCCTGTGGGGACAGCATGAGCCACCTCTGCTCTGTCTCCCCCGGACAGTTCTACCTCCTGTGTTGGTGCCACGCCACACAGAGATCCCGGCCGAGTTCCCCCCACTGGACGACTACAGCCATTCCATCCCCGAAAACACTAACTTCCCCGCAGGCATCGAGCCCCAGAGCAATATTCCAGGTAGGCACGTGGGCGGCACAGGCTGGCCTGGGTTTTAACAGACCACCTTCCTTCTGATTCCCAGAGACCCCACCCCCTGGCTACCTGAGTGAAGATGGAGAAACCAGTGACCACCAGATGAACCACAGCATGGACGCAGGTCAGTCATGCAGGGTCATGCTCTTATTCTTATGTGAAGTCTCACAACTTGTCTCACCTCGCAGGTTCTCCAAACCTATCCCCGAATCCGATGTCCCCAGCACATAATAACTTGGGTGAGTATCTCCTTGTGCACACAACTGGAACCCAATGACCCAGTAGCCCACCCTGTGTCCACAGACCTGCAGCCAGTTACCTACTGCGAGCCGGCCTTCTGGTGCTCCATCTCCTACTACGAGCTGAACCAGCGCGTCGGGGAGACATTCCACGCCTCGCAGCCATCCATGACTGTGGATGGCTTCACCGACCCCTCCAATTCGGAGCGCTTCTGCCTAGGGCTGCTCTCCAATGTCAACAGGAATGCAGCAGTGGAGCTGACACGGAGACACATCGGTATGGGGTGGCTCCATTCCCCGCCCCCCCACCACCCTGTCCAGTCTAACCTGAATCTCTGTAGGAAGAGGCGTGCGGCTCTACTACATCGGAGGGGAGGTCTTCGCAGAGTGCCTCAGTGACAGCGCTATTTTTGTCCAGTCTCCCAACTGTAACCAGCGCTATGGCTGGCACCCGGCCACCGTCTGCAAGATCCCACCAGGTAAACGAGCCGCACAGGCACCCCTGCCTTGATATCTCTCTGTCCCCTGGTCCCTTTGCCCAAGGAAAGGCCCCCCTCTCCACACCATCTCCCTATTTTTGGAAGCCCTCTTTGCAGACTTCTCCCTGCTCTGGGAGTCGGAGCTTGTGGGCCAGCCTTCCATCTCCCCTTGCAGGTATGTCAGTGGCACCTCCCAGTGAGGAGATGTCCCCACAGCCCTGTTTCTGTGTTTTTGGCAGGATGCAACCTGAAGATCTTCAACAACCAGGAGTTCGCTGCCCTCCTGGCCCAGTCGGTCAACCAGGGCTTTGAGGCTGTCTACCAGTTGACCCGAATGTGCACCATCCGCATGAGCTTCGTCAAAGGCTGGGGAGCGGAGTACAGGTCAGTTATGGGTGCTGCCTACATCAGGGGACCCCCACCCCACCCCTTTCCCTATTTCTTACAGGAGACAGACTGTGACCAGTACCCCCTGCTGGATTGAGCTGCACCTGAATGGGCCTTTGCAGTGGCTTGACAAGGTCCTCACCCAGATGGGCTCCCCAAGCATCCGCTGTTCCAGTGTGTCTTAGAGACATCAAGTATGGTAGGGGAGGGCAGGCTTGGGGAAAATGGCCATGCAGGAGGTGGAGAAAATTGGAACTCTACTCAACCCATTGTTGTCAAGGAAGAAGAAATCTTTCTCCCTCAACTGAAGGGGTGCACCCACCTGTTTTCTGAAACACACGAGCAAACCCAGAGGTGGATGTTATGAACAGCTGTGTCTGCCAAACACATTTACCCTTTGGCCCCACTTTGAAGGGCAAGAAATGGCGTCTGCTCTGGTGGCTTAAGTGAGCAGAACAGGTAGTATTACACCACCGGCCCCCTCCCCCCAGACTCTTTTTTTGAGTGACAGCTTTCTGGGATGTCACAGTCCAACCAGAAACACCCCTCTGTCTAGGACTGCAGTGTGGAGTTCACCTTGGAAGGGCGTTCTAGGTAGGAAGAGCCCGCAGGGCCATGCAGACCTCATGCCCAGCTCTCTGACGCTTGTGACAGTGCCTCTTCCAGTGAACATTCCCAGCCCAGCCCCGCCCCGCCCCGCCCCACCACTCCAGCAGACCTTGCCCCTTGTGAGCTGGATAGACTTGGGATGGGGAGGGAGGGAGTTTTGTCTGTCTCCCTCCCCTCTCAGAACATACTGATTGGGAGGTGCGTGTTCAGCAGAACCTGCACACAGGACAGCGGGAAAAATCGATGAGCGCCACCTCTTTAAAAACTCACTTACGTTTGTCCTTTTTCACTTTGAAAAGTTGGAAGGATCTGCTGAGGCCCAGTGCATATGCAATGTATAGTGTCTATTATCACATTAATCTCAAAGAGATTCGAATGACGGTAAGTGTTCTCATGAAGCAGGAGGCCCTTGTCGTGGGATGGCATTTGGTCTCAGGCAGCACCACACTGGGTGCGTCTCCAGTCATCTGTAAGAGCTTGCTCCAGATTCTGATGCATACGGCTATATTGGTTTATGTAGTCAGTTGCATTCATTAAATCAACTTTATCATATGCTCTTTTAAATGTTTGGTTTATATATTTTCTTTAAAAATCCTGGGCTGGCACATTGACTGGGAAACCTGAGTGAGACCCAGCAACTGCTTCTCTCCCTTCTCTCTCCTGAGGTGAAGCTTTTCCAGGTTTTGTTGAAGAGATACCTGCCAGCACTTCTGCAAGCTGAAATTTACAGAAGCAAATTCACCAGAAGGGAAACATCTCAGGCCAACATAGGCAAATGAAAAGGGCTATTAAAATATTTTTACACCTTTGAAAATTGCAGGCTTGGTACAAAGAGGTCTGTCATCTTCCCCCTGGGATATAAGATGATCTAGCTCCCGGTAGAGGATCACCGGTGACAACTATAGCAGTTGTATTGTGTAACAAGTACTGCTCCCAGCAGCAATTAGGGAGAAAACTAGTCTAAATTATTTCAACTGGAAAAAAGAAAAAAGAGTCCTCTTCTTTTCCCAGCCTTTTGCAGAACACAGTAGACAGAACTGCCACCTTCAATTGGTACTTTATTCTTTGCTGCTGTTTTTGTATAAAATGACCTATCCCACGTTTTTGCATGAATTTATAGCAGGAAAAATCAAGGGATTTCCTATGGAAGTCCTGCTTTATTCCAGGTGAAGGGAAGGAAGTGTATATACTTTTGGCAAGTCATACAGCTCAAATGTGATGAGATTTCTGATGTTAGAGGGAGATGGAGAGGCTTCCTGATGCCTCATCTGCAGGGTCCTGTGCCTCTGAAGTTCTAGCCATGAGGTTTCCAGGTAGGACAGCTGCTCCCCAAGCCTCCTGAGGACACAGGAAGAGACGGAAGGAGCACCTTGACAGACTTGTGTGAGTCTTCTCGAAGGAGGGTTGACTCAGAACCCAGAGACAATACAAAACCCCTCACTTCCTCTGAGAGGGCCAAATGCTGTGAGTCTGAAGTATGTGCCTGGTGTGAAATGATCTATGGCCTGTTTCTTACACAGGAAGCCCCCTGAACCTCCTGTACATGTGTTCATGTTCCCAGCCAGCTCTGAGACCCAGGAACCAAATATTCCATTTTGGCTTCTGCTAGAGCAGTCATGGTTCCTCTCCTAAAAGCCATGGGCAGCAGTTTCCGAGGGCCTGCATGATCCACCTGCTGCACGATCCTATGAGGGCTTCCTGTGGCACACAGCCCTCTGGGTGCTTGGGAACTAGCTTCAGGCACAGCCTGATTCTGGTGATCCAGTGATCTATGGAAGTCGTGTCTTACTCCAGGTGAAGGGGGAAAAAAAAAGCCTATACTTTGGCAGGTTATGAACTTTGAATGTGATGAAATGACACGTTTGGCTGCATTTGGATGGTGTCTTAGAACCCTCATTGCTCAGACCTGAAGGCTACTTCTAGGAGCATGAAGTTTGAGTTTTGTGTTTTTCCAAAGGATACTTCCTTGGCCCTTTTTCTTTATTGACTAGACCACCAGAGGAGGATGTGTGGGATTGTAGGCAAACCCACCTGTGGCATCACTGAAAATAAATTTGATCATACCTAAGAGGTTAGGAAATGGTGCCATTCCCACCTTAGAGTGCTACATAGGTGCTTTGGGCGTATGTAACATTAGTGTCCTTCCTTGAAGCCACAAGCTAGTTTTCTTAGTTTTAAAATCCTGTTGTATGAATGGCATTTGTATATTAAAACACTTTTTTAAAGGACAGTTGAAAAGGGCAAGAGGAAACCAGGGCAGTTCTAGAGGAGTGCTGGTGACTGGATAGCAGTTTTAAGTGGCGTTCACCTAGTCAACACGACCGCGTGTGTTGCCCCTGCCCTGGGCTCCCCGCCATGACATCTTCACCTTGCAGCTTGTGCTGAGACTGACCCAAGTGCAGCTAGCACTGGGACACAGATCCTTGTCTTCAGCACCTTCCAAGGAGCCAACTTTTATTCCCTTTCCTCTCTCCCCTCCCCACCTCGCTTCTTCCCAATTTAGTAACTTAGATGCTTCCAGCACATACGTAGGTAGCTACCCCAGCCGGTTTGGATTACAGGCCTGTGCTGGAACATCATCTCAGTTGGCCACCTTCCTGGCAGGCTGTAGACCTGACATTTTGAGACAAGCCTAGAGGAGTCAGGAGCAGGGACTTTGACTCTTAGGAAGAGCACACATGAGGGCAAGGCTGCTGGCAGACGTCTCCATTGTCCTTATGTTGTCTGTGTTGTATTTTTTTTTTTTTATTGACCATGGTGATTATTTTTTTAAACCATCGTTAATATACTGAAGTGAGCTATAGCACATATCATGTGCTTAGTTTGTTTATTTTTCTCCATCTCCCCTTGGCTTCCTAGAGTTTGGACATATTCCAGGCTAAATGCTTTTACTCAAGACTACAGAAAGGTTTGAAGTAGTGTGTGCATGGCATGCACGTATGTAAGTAATCTGGGGAAGAAGCAAAGATCTGTTTCATTCTTAGCCTCAGGCCTCATGAGGGTCTCCACAGGGCCGGAGCTCAGGTTACACCACTCCTTCGTCCTTACAGGAGATGTAGGGAGAAGAATCTGCAGGCTGCTTGTAGGACTGTTCACCAAGGGGGATACCAGCAGCAAGAGAGTGCACCCGTTTAGCCCTGGACCCTGTTTCTTACTGTGTGACTTGGCTAGAGTTGGGAGTTCCCCCAAAATAAACGTGTCCCCATTTTACCAGAACCAAACCTCAACACAGCGAAGCTGTACTGTCTTTGTGTGGCAAAGATGTTCCCTTGTAGGCCCCTTTCAGGTAACCGTCTTCACAATGTATTTTCATCACAGTTTAAGGAGCATCAGCCGCTTCTCAAGTGGGTAGGGAAAGCAGAAAAACGTACGCAAGAGGACATGGATCCAAAATGATGATGAAGCATCTCCCATGGGGAGGTGATGGTGGGGAGATGATGGGCTAAACAGGCAACTTTTCAAAAACACAGCTATCATAGAAAAGAAACTTGCCTCATGTAAACTGGATTGAGAAATTCTCAGTGATTCTGCAATGGATTTTTTTTTAATGCAGAAGTAATGTATACTCTAGTATTCTGGTGTTTTTATATTTATGTAATAATTTCTTAAAACCATTCAGACAGATAACTATTTAATTTTTTTTAAGAAAGTTGGAAAGGTCTCTCCTCCCAAGGACAGTGGCTGGAAGAGTTGGGGCACAGCCAGTTCTGAATGTTGGTGGAGGGTGTAGTGGCTTTTTGGCTCAGCATCCAGAAACACCAAACCAGGCTGGCTAAACAAGTGGCCGCGTGTAAAAACAGACAGCTCTGAGTCAAATCTGGGCCCTTCCACAAGGGTCCTCTGAACCAAGCCCCACTCCCTTGCTAGGGGTGAAAGCATTACAGAGAGATGGAGCCATCTATCCAAGAAGCCTTCACTCACCTTCACTGCTGCTGTTGCAACTCGGCTGTTCTGGACTCTGATGTGTGTGGAGGGATGGGGAATAGAACATTGACTGTGTTGATTACCTTCACTATTCGGCCAGCCTGACCTTTTAATAACTTTGTAAAAAGCATGTATGTATTTATAGTGTTTTAGATTTTTCTAACTTTTATATCTTAAAAGCAGAGCACCTGTTTAAGCATTGTACCCCTATTGTTAAAGATTTGTGTCCTCTCATTCCCTCTCTTCCTCTTGTAAGTGCCCTTCTAATAAACTTTTCATGGAAAAGCTCCTGTGCCAGGAGCTCAGTCTGATTCTTG